GGGGGCTCTGCTTCTGCCGCGGCGGGAGCCTGGCCAAGGTTTGCTCTCAGACCCCATCTGGCTGCCCCAGGAGTCTCCCTGGTCTCTCTCTGGGAGGCCTGGGCCCCTGGGAGGTGCCGCCTCAGGGAACCCTGGTTTTGCTGCCCTGTGAGTCAGGTCTCTAGGCTTCACCCATAGCCCCGACCCCACGGCTGCCTGGGGCCTCTGGGGAAGGGGAGGGTGGAGTGGCCGCCAGGCTGGCGGGCTGGCAGGGCTGCATTTCTGGGAATTGTGTGGGGGAAGTGCATTGTTAGAGCAAGCCTGGAGCAGGCCGCCAGGGCCGCCACTGGCCTCTGGGGATGCCTCTTGCCTCCCCCAGCGTTGCTTCTGTGGGAGGGAGCTGGGACTGGGCCAAGGCTATGGGCTGGGCTGGGGACTTTCCGAGAGACGCTGCCCTGGGCAGGTGGCTCTTCCCATTCTACAGACTGGGCGACTGAGGTCCAGAGAGCCGGGTGCTGCAGTGGCATAGCCAGGAGCAGTGGGCCCAGTCCCCATCCCCTGCCCTCCTCTGCTGGCGCATGGGACAGGGGAGCACTTGCTGGACCTAAGCCCCGTCGCTGCCCTGCTGGTGGGGGCATCCAAGGGAGGCCTGGGTGGGGTCCACTGGGGTCACAGCTCGGCAGAGCCCCCAAGGTGGGCTGGAGGGTCTGATGGAAAGGGGCGCAGAGACGGCTCCTAGGTGCTTGGGCTGTGGGAGGGCTGCCCATGGGGTGGCAGGGGGTGGGGGCTCCTGGGGCTGCAGGATCCCCAGCCCCCGCTCTGTGGTTGCAGGAAGCAAGGGGGGCTCCGTGTGAGTTTGGCAGCGGGAGCCTTCCCACCACGGCGCTGCCTCAGCCAGAGGGGAAGCATGGATAGCGGCCACTGGGGTCATGGCCGGCTTTGGGCGGGCAGGGGGCAGGGGACACAAATAGAAAAATAAATGGCCTGAGTTTCCGACGTTTCCTGGACTCAGGATGGGGGAGGGGCAGGCCTTTGGGCCAAAGGTGCGGCTGGCCCTGTGGGGTGGACCAGGGGTTTCTCCCCAGACGCCTGTTGGGGCCAGGGCTGCCCCCTCAGACCTCCAAGGTGGGTCACATCTCCCCCTTAGAGCCCTCAGGAAAGGCCTATCCATATGTCCCTGTCCATAAAGACGTCGAGTGTGGAGGACACCCTGGAGGAGGAGATGGAACCCTCCTGTTTGCTGGGGCTCGGCCCCCGGTGAGGCTGGCTGCAGGTGACCACAGAGACCTAGCCTGGTGTCGTGCGGCCGCTGGGTCCGTGAAGGGGAGTGAGGCACTCCTCACCCTGTGGCAGCTCCTAGTCAGGAGGCCTCTCCCCTCCACCTGCACGTCATGTGGCTGTGGCTCCCAGGACCAGCGCCTGGAGCGGGTGAGTGAACGTCCCTCTCCTCCGTGGGCACTGCCTCCGCTGTGAGCCACCCTTCAGGCTACGTGCATTTCCGCCTGTTCTCAGGGTTTAACCGAAACCGAACATTAACCGTAGCCCTAACGCGGCTGAGGGATCCAGGCCTTGCCTCTGGGCCGGGTGAGAGACAGACACTCGCCAACCAGTCCGCAGTGGCTCCCCGTGTGTGCGAGGCTCCCGCCTGCGTGTGTGCGTGTGCATGTGTGCCTGCGCACAGGGGAGGGAAAGTTCTTCAGCTGCCGAGGGCGGGAGTAGGGGCTGGAGCAGCACCCTGCGGCGAGGCCCCACAGGAGAATCGATGGTTCTGATGCTGTCAGCCTCTGGGTGCAAATTCTGAGGGCCCGGGAGCGTCTGGCGGCCCTGAGCAGCTTGCTGGGGAAGCTCCGTGGAGGAGGAAGTCCGGAGGTCGGTAAGCTCCAGGAGGGGTCTGCTGGGGGGCGAGAATGCTCTGAGCAAGGTCCCAGAAGTCCAGAGCTCCTGAGGGACCCGGGACCAGGGGCACTGGGGAGTTTCAGGGTTGGTCGCCGCCACAGCCCTCACAAACGAGGCCACTCTCTAGGACTGGCCACCTTCTCACCTCGGCCACTTCACAGTCCTGGGGGGCAGCTGTGGCTCTTGCTGGGAACCACCTGGACCTCCCTGGGGCTTGGGGGTGGGGTGGTGGTGAAGTGAGGCCCACCCGTCCGTGGCTCACTCCTGCCACCTAGAGGCCACTGTTCCTCACAGGCTCTGGGGCCAGTCACCTGCCTCTGCCCGGGGGCGGGACCATCCCACCGGATTGCAGGTTCCCTGATCACCAGGATGGGCCTACACCTCTCCGCCTGCAGTAGTTGCTTCCACGCAGGACTAGAGCATGTCAGGGTTCGGGGCTCCTGTCATAGCGGAGTGGCTGCGGCCCGCAGGTCAGAGGCACCCGACCTCTTCTGCTAACCCCCTTCCCTGCCTGTCCCGTCCGCTCCTTTCTCTCCATCACCTGCCCCTGCCATGAACCAGGCCACCAGTGACCCCATCCACACCTGTCCGACCAGGCTCCCCACGTGCCCTAATGCAGCCCCGTAGGCTGGGCCCACGGCTGACACCCCTTCCTGAGGGATCCCCGACCTGCCAGCCGTTGTCCTTAAGACGCCACAGCATCTTGACCTCCCCGTCTGCAGCCTCTGTGGGCCTCCACTGGGACCCACTGAGACATGTCAGGCTCCTCACGAGCTCTGTCTTGTGTGGCCATGCCCAGGGCCCCAGGACGTAGAAGACCACCTGGCATCTCATGGAGGAGGAAACAGGGCCCAGAGTGGGACCTCCACTCAGGCTCAGCAAGGGCCGAGTCCCAGTTCCTGGAGTCCTAGTTGAGGCCCCTCCTACACAGAGCACAAGGTGGAATTCACGGGGTCATAAAGGCAGCCAGTTCTACCAACACACAGTTATGCAAATATTTTCTTAAAGTGTGATATCAAAACCCAAGTGCTTCTTTACCAATCTGCTGAACAAGATGTGACTCACTGAACAGCCTCTGCAGTCCCAGCAGCAGCGAGTGTGGGGGTGCGAGGCAGTTCCCATCTGTGCCGGGTCAGCCACGGGCCCAGCTGACCAGATTTGGTTCATGGCCTCGTTCATAACTGAACGAACGACACCTTTCTGCTAGAGGTCGGTATAAAGGAGATGATGGGCCGGGCACGGTGGCTCACACCTGTAATCCCAGCACTTTGGGAGGCCGAGGCGGGTGGATCACCTGAGGTCAGGAGTTTGAGACTAGCCTCACCAATATGATGTAACCTCGTCTCTACTAAAAATACAAACATATTAGCCGGGTGTGGTGGCGCATGCCTGTAATCCCAGCTACTTGGGAGGCTGAGACAAGAGAATTGCTTGAACCTGGGATGCGGAGGTTGCAGTGAGCCAAGATCGTGCCACTGCACTCCAGCCTGGGCAACAAGAGTGAAACTCTGTCTCAAAAAAAAAAAAAAAAAAAAAAGGAGATGATGGTTTCTTCCCACCAGTTTATTTTCTGTCAGGGGTTTGGTCTCTGGGTCTCTGACCCCCTGGATTGTTGAGACGCCTCGCACTGTTCCCTCCCATCTTGCCCGACCGCCCCCCACCAGCTCCCAGGCCCAGTATGTCTCTGTCCCACCCCATCGTCTCTATAGGCCCTGTCCTGCAGTGGGTTCTGTCCCTCCCTGCAGCTTGGTAAGGTTGTTGAGGCTTCAATACACACTCCAGACCACATCCCTCTCCCTCCCAACTCTGGGACACTCTCTGCACCTCTGAAAAGAAACTCCCAGCCCTTCTTGTGCCTCTCCCTTCCTCTGGGCACCCCTTGTTCCTTATCCATCCTGGCTGGCCTGTGGCCTGTACTTCTGATCTGCACACAGGTATCACAGAGGACAGAGACCCCAGGGCCCCAGCCCCTGGTGGGGGCGGGGAGTGCAAGGGGGCAGTCGTCTTTGTTCTCGACCAGCTCCCAGCTCCCTAGGTAATGCTTTAAGAGTTACCGTGCTAGGGGATCTTCCCCAGAACCTTGCGCTTGTCCATCCCAGGGAGAAATCAGGTGGGGAGCGGCCTCACTGCTGGCTCCTTGATAGTGACTTGCTCCAGAGGTCCGTGCTGATACCCCAGACCCCGCCCCACCAACACTTCAACTGGGACTGCGGCGTATGCACAACTGCACAGCCTCCTCTGGCAGCTCCTTGATGCTTCTGGGACGTTGACCCTCTCTCCTTTGCACCTCCACTCTTAGGAACTTGCAGCTCTCTGGGGTTAGTTCTCCTCTGTGCTGTCTGGGCTGCACATTGTCATGCTCCATCCCCTCTCTGTTCTCAGGCATGTGATGTGAATCAGCTGACATCATCTTGACGGGAGCCCTGTGAGGCGGACACTTAACTCCAGTTTCACAGGTGGGGAGACTGAGACACAGTGGTCAACGTGCGTCCTTTATGAAGGTCCTCCTTCTCCTTCCAGGAGGGAGCCATGGATTTGCTGCGGGAGCTGAAGGCCATGCCTATCACGCTGCACCTGCTCCAGGTAGGTCCCTGCCTGCCCCAGGTCCAGGACAGGCCTCCCCCAACCCAGACCACTTGCCTCGTAGTCCACCCGAGTCGGGATGTCTGTCAACGCCCTTCGGAAGCAGAGCTCGGATGAGGAGGTCATTGCACTGGCCAAGTCTCTCATCAAGTCCTGGAAGAAGCTCCTGGGTGCGGCTCAGGCGGTGCCCACTGAGTGCTGGCTTGATCAGCCCATCCCCGATCTTTCCTGCAGATGCTTCCGATGCCAAAGCCAGGGAGCGGGGGAGGGGCATGCCTCTGCCCACGTCCTCGAGGGATGCCTCAGAGGCCCCGGATCCCAGGTAGCACACCTGGAAGGCAGGTGCACACACTTGTCTGAACCCAGCTGGCCCTGGCTCTCTGCAGCCGCAAGAGGCCGGAGCTGCCCAGGGCACCGTCGACTCCGAGGATCACCACATTTCCTCCGGTGCCTGTCACCTGTGATGCCGTGCGCAACAAGTGCCGCGAGATGCTGACCGCTGCCCTGCAGACGGACCGTGAGTGCGGCCGGCCCTGGCTCCTGACACCCTGGGGGAAGCTAGTCAGGGCTCCCTCTTGCAGATGACCACGTGGCCATCGGTGCGGACTGCGAGCGCCTGTCGGCTCAGATCGAGGAATATATCCTTTGGGTAGGGGCTGTGGGCCTGGGTTGTCCTCAGGTGGGTCCTTAAAACACTTGCACGCATCTTCCGGGACGTTGGAAACACAGACATGAAGTATAAGAACCGTGTACGGAGTCGTATCTCCAACCTGAAGGATGCCAAGAACCCTGACCTGCGGCGGAATGTGCTGTGTGGGGCCATAACACCCCAGCAGATCGCTGTGATGACCTCAGAGGTGAGCCCCTGTTGGAGGGGCTGGAGGGCTGCCGGTGGGCTAAGCCACTGGCCCCGTGCTCCAGGAGATGGCCAGTGATGAGCTGAAGGAGATCCGTAAGGCCATGACCAAGGAGGCCATCCGAGAGCACCAGATGGCCCGCACTGGCGGCACGCAGACAGACCTGTTCACCTGCGGCAAGTGCAGGAAAAAGAACTGCACCTACACACAGGTGAGCGGCCGCTGGGCACCCTCCCCCGGGCCGTGACCCTGGGTTCACCCAGCCCTGTTCACAGGTGCAGACCCGCAGCTCTGATGAGCCCATGACCACCTTTGTTGTCTGCAACGAGTGTGGAAACCGCTGGAAGGTGGGTGAGCAGGCTCAGGCTGCCCCTCCCAGCTCCATTCTCTGGAGGTGGGGTGTCTCAGCCTCTGTGGGGTCTGTGGTGTGAACTGGGGATGGCCCTGCCCAACCAGCCTCCTGGGAGTCTTGGGCATGGTGGGTGGAGAGCCCAGCCTTGGGTGAGCCTGTGCGGCCTTCCACTCTGGGGGATCTCATGTGGCCACAAGGCTGGAGGCCTCACCCCCTTTCTCGCAGTTCTGCTGACCCCTCGTGTAGATGTGCTGCAGCCTTGGGCCCTCCCCGGCCCACGTCCTCCGTTGACACAGCTTCTCTGGAGACCCTAGAAGGCGGCATGTCCTGCCCTCAACCTGCCTGCCTGGATTGCACCTTTCTGCCCTTTCCCCCTCATTATTAAATGTTTCTTTTTGCCATCTTGTTCTCCTCAGCCGTTACTCCTGGTGGG